TTAGCTATTGCATTGCCAATTACAGGTGGGGCTGGCGCCAGAGCCCAGGCCTCCCGGGGCCTGTCTAGCCCACAGCTTTTCATTAATGCACAGCACTTGCCACCTGGTCCCTGCCGCAAAGGGTGGCCTCTCGAGTTAGGAGCCATATCTAGGGCGGATGGCCTGTGCTAGGCTCAAAGACACTTAAGTTCCGATCAACCAGAACTGAGGAGCGGGTAGGAAAACCAAGCCGAGCCTTCCTCGGCTTCACAATCCGCAGGCTCTCCGCTGTCCCCGGCGGGACTCGGCAGTTCCCCTGGAGGGCTGCAGCCCGGCTGTCTTCGCTCAGGCCCAAGCCCGCGCGGCTCTCCCCCTGGCGGAGAACTCGCAGGACTGCGACGCATTCCGGAGACGCCGTCAATCTCCGAATTTGAAGCGCAGGCGATATCTAAGGGGCCTGGGAAGCGGGAAAGCTCGGGAGTCACTCCGGAGAGAACACCCTGCAGGAGTCGACGCGGCTGCCTGGCTTCGTGGTCCTGCAGCGTGGCCCGTTGCTTCGCGCAGAGGTTGGCCACAGCTGCTGGCTAGGAAACTGGGGACCACCTGGGTTGCCACCGAGGAGGGTGGAGGCCCCCGTCAGTCCCCTCGGGGATGCAGCTGCATTTTCCCCTCCTTGCGTCCGGCCGGGAGCCAGAGGATGGGGCTGTGGAACCCATTCCGAAAGGCAGGGCGGGCCCTTCGGAACCCGGACGCGAGGGAAGGCGAGAGGCGCGGGTGTGCCGCACGCCCACCGGCGCCGGGGCAGGGGCGCTGCAGCCGGCGGCCCACGGAGGACATCAGCGGTGCCGCCGCCGCCGCCGCGGGCTCGCGGGCCGCGCGCGCACGCGAGTGGGCGAGGGAGGCAGGGGCGCTACTAGCAGGCGGCGTGCGCGCGCGCGCTCCCCCGCGCCCTCCCTCGCAGGCCCGCCCGGCCCCAGCGCGCGTCACGAGGGGCCAGCGAGCTAGCTGGAGGGCGGGAGGGAGGGTGGGGAAAGGGGGTGGGGCCGCGAGACCGGAGGGGTCCGAGCAGCGGCTGCGGAGCCGGAGCTGGGCGAGGGCGGCTGCGGTCCCGGCGGCGGCGGCGGCGGCGGCAGCTGCGGCGGGAGAAGATGGTGGCGCTGGAGGCAGCAGCGGCTGGAGCGGAGCTTTATTCCCAGGCTTGGCACCAGCGCTGTCACTAGCGCCGCCTGCTCCCGCGGGCCCGCGGACCCAGCTGTCAGGCAAGGTACCACAGCCAGGGAGGGGTGGGTGAGAAGGAAGTTGTGTTTCTGCTTGACATCCCACCCTAGGCTTGGGTTTGGAAAACATGCACGTTGGAGAGAAGGAAAGGAGAGCTGGGATTAGAATCCACCATCCACGCCTATCTGAGAGTGGGAGAATTACTTTGTCAATGTAAGAAGTGATAAAAACCGGAATAGACTTGTCTTATTAGGCTGACGTTGTTCTTGTTGATTTATTAACTTGAATTTCTTTCTTCAGAACATAGTCACAAACAAACCAAGAGGGAAAATGGAAGTTCTAATCATAGGCTTTGGTAATCAATCGCCGTGGGGATGAAATGTTATTTAATTTATAGCCTGTTCATGTTTGTATATGGCACTTACCATGTTATATGGGGAGAGAGATACACAATCTAGCCCATAACAGTGAAGATATAATGTGTTTGTTGGGTGAGAGGTAACAAAAAAAAGACAAAGGGGGCTATTCTCTCAAAGTGTCTCCAAAAGTTCCTTGAAAAAGCTGCAAACTGATTAGAAGGTAGGTTTTTTCCTAGTACAAAATAATTTACTTAGTCCCTTTTCAGAGGATCATTCTATCATGTTATATCTGTTTATAAATCTCTAAATATCAGAAAAAGAGATGCTTAAAGAGGATCAAACTATTTTGGGAGAGTCACTTTGAATTCAAGAGAAAGGATATATTACAGTATTACCAGCTGTCTCAAATATGATCCTATATGATCATGAGGATCCAAATAGATCCTTAACTCCCCCAGATTGTGACTTCTTTGTATTTTCTCTGGGAATCTTTGAACACTGGGCAGCTGGCCTCTGCAATCACACTGTCATTCTTTTCTTGCACATGTCTCCATCCTCAGCCACTGGAGGTTGTGTCTCACTCTCATGCATGTCATCACTGCCTGGCACAGAGTCGGCACTCAGTACACTTTATATTAAAGTGAATACTTCCATCGCATAAAGCAAGTGACTGTTATTAAAATGTGTTCAGTAGCCTTTAGGTCCTAAACTCTGGGCAAGTTCTCATTGCTCCAGATGACTCCTGCACCACCTCTCTTTTGCTAGAAGGAGAAGCAATGAGTTAAGTGCCTTCTCAAGCTTCTTAGATCCCTGATTAATATTCTCTGATTCTCTGTCTTGGAATGCATTTAAAATCTCTGCCTCGATTCTGACCTACCTGGCATGGGAACAAGAATTTACAATGTTACTCACCCACAATGAAGATTACATGCCTGGCAATTTGATTTAATTATTTGTGGAGCTTAATTCAGGCTGTTCATATCTGCCTAGGCAGGAAAAAAAAAACTCTAGCAAGTTTTTGGGCCATTTTTGAATCAGTATTATTGCAGAAGAAGGCAAGAAATTTTTTTCCATTTTAAGCCTGGCATTCACCCCTATAACAGAGTTTATTTCACAAGAAGAATGTTAAGTCTTGCAGACAAAGTTTTCTGTTTCTTCATGTTAGTAGAAATGTGTAACGTTGCCTCAGTCACCTTCAACCATATGCATAAGAGAAGTAGATATTTTTTTGAGGGTTTCTCAGTCTCGGCACCATTGGCATTTGGGGCTGGACAATTCTTTGTGTGTGGGACATTGTAGAATGTTTAGTAGCATTCCTGGCTTCTACTCACTAGATGCCAGTAACACACACACACACACACACACACACACACACACACACACACTCACACGTGACAACCAAAAATGTCTCCATATATCAAGGGAAGGGTGCAGGGGAGAGGCAAAATAGCCCTCCTGTACACTAGAATGTATGGAAATAAATACATACAAGACATTCTCACACACTCTCTCAAATAGCTTTGGCAAATTCTGTTTGGCTTTCACTTACGTGAAAATCACTTCTTTTAGAAGACTTTTTCAGTTCAGGGATGTGATGTGGGGTGGGGTGTGTGTGTTGGTGTGTGAAAAACCACACCTGAATGAAAAATGCAGCCTCCCTAGGAAGGTGACCAAGTTAACTTTCCTTTTCAGGGAAGAAGCACCACAGGAGGTCAAACGGAAACCCTAGCGGATGCCTGTTCCATAGCTAAGTGAGCCTTGCAACAAGGAATTGTTCAATATTCGTGACAGCCTCTCCCCTTCTTGTTTTTCCAGCCCAGTGGAGCAAAATGAGAGCGCAGTGAGCCGGGCCCAGCTTCTCTCCTAGCCGTTCCGACTCCCACCATGAACCACTTGGAGGGGTCTGCGGAGGTGGAGGTGACCGACGAGGCGGCAGGTGGGGAGGTGAACGAGTCGGTGGAGGCCGACCTGGAGCACCCCGAGGTGGAAGAGGAACAGCAGCAGCCGCCGCAGCAGCAGCACTATGTGGGCCGCCACCAGCGCGGGCGAGCCCTCGAGGACCTCCGCGCCCAGCTCGGCCAGGAGGAAGAGGAGCGCGGGGAATGCCTGGCGCGCTCAGCCAGCACGGAGAGCGGCTTCCACAACCACACGGACACCGCCGAGGGCGACGTGATCGCCGCGGCCCGCGACGGCTACGATGCGGAGCGCGCGCAGGACCCCGAGGACGAGAGCGCCTATGCTGTGCAGTACCGGCCCGAGGCCGAGGAGTACACGGAGCAGGCAGAGGCCGAGCACGCCGAGGCCACGCACCGCCGCGCGCTGCCCAACCACCTGCACTTCCACTCGCTGGAGCACGAGGAAGCCATGAATGCGGCCTACTCAGGCTACGTCTACACGCACCGGCTCTTCCACCGCGGTGAGGACGAGCCCTACTCCGAGCCCTATGCCGACTACGGCGGCCTCCAGGAGCACGTGTACGAGGAGATAGGGGACGCGCCCGAGCTGGACGCACGCGACGGCCTGCGGCTCTACGAGCAGGAGCGCGACGAGGCGGCCGCGTACCGCCAGGAGGCCCTGGGCGCGCGGCTGCACCATTACGACGAGCGCTCCGACGGCGAGTCCGACAGCCCCGAGAAGGAGGCCGAGTTCGCGCCCTACCCGCGCATGGACAGCTACGAGCAGGAGGAGGACATCGACCAGATAGTGGCCGAGGTGAAGCAGAGCATGAGCTCGCAGAGCCTCGACAAGGCAGCCGAGGACATGCCTGAGGCCGAGCAGGACCTGGAGCGTCCCCCTACCCCGGCCGGGGGTCGCCCCGACAGCCCCGGGCTGCAGGCGCCGGCGGGGCAGCAGCGGGCGGTGGGCCCCGCGGGCGGCGGCGAGGCGGGGCAGCGGTACAGCAAGGAGAAGCGCGATGCCATCTCGCTGGCCATCAAGGACATCAAGGAGGCCATCGAGGAGGTGAAAACCAGGACCATCCGTTCGCCTTACACCCCCGACGAGCCCAAAGAGCCCATCTGGGTCATGCGCCAGGACATTAGCCCCACCAGGGACTGTGACGACCAGAGGCCGATGGACGGAGATGTAAGTAGGTGCGGGTTTGGGCTTCCTCGGCCTTCTCACTGTGTTTCCTCTTGCTGTGTTCTAGTCTCCGTCTCCTGGCAGCTCCTCCCCCTTGGGTGCAGAGTCATCAAGCACATCTCTTCACCCCAGTGACCCTGTGGAAGCGTCCACTAATAAAGAGGTAGGGTGCTGTTTTGTTACCAAAGCCATTGGCTCTTTTTGAAACCTCTTTGTCTTTATTACAGTCAAGAAAAAGCTTGGCTTCATTCCCAACCTACGTTGAAGGTAAGAGCTGAAAAGAAAATACTGAGCACTGATGGCTTCCTCACTGTGGCTCTATGTGTTACAGTTCCGGGACCCTGCGACCCCGAAGACTTGATCGATGGAATCATTTTTGCCGCCAATTACCTTGGCTCCACTCAGCTGCTCTCAGACAAAACTCCTTCCAAAAACGTGCGCATGATGCAGGCCCAGGAAGCCGTAAGCAGGATCAAGGTGAGGACATCTGGGTGCTCCAACAGGGACAGTCTCCTGTCTCTGTTTGTTCCATGCTAAGCAGATGGCCCAGAAATTAGCCAAAAGCAGGAAGAAGGTGCAGTACAAACAACTTCATCAGCTTGGTGTAAACTTTCTCTTGGTGCATTTTTTCTTCTCAGGCTCCTGAAGGCGAATCTCAGCCAATGACTGAAGTGGATCTCTTCATTTCTACCCAGAGAATCAAAGTGCTGAACGCCGACACACAGGTATCAGCTGGCTTCCACCTTTCCCAGGGTGATGGACTTACCCGCCCTCTCTTCCTGCCTCCAGGAGACAATGATGGACCACCCTCTGAGGACCATTTCCTACATTGCGGACATTGGGAACATCGTTGTGCTGATGGCCCGCCGGCGGATGCCTCGCTCCAACTCCCAGGAGAACGTGGAAGCGTCCCACCCATCCCAGGATGGGAAAAGGCAGTACAAGATGATCTGCCACGTCTTCGAGTCTGAGGATGTAAGGGTTGCTTCCTTTGATCTCCTTTTGGGTGACCATCTTTCCTCTCTGGCTGCTGTTCCAGGCTCAGCTGATTGCACAGTCCATCGGACAGGCATTTAGCGTGGCATACCAGGAATTCCTCAGGGCCAATGGGATTAACCCCGAAGATCTCAGCCAGAAGGAGTATAGTGACCTGCTCAATACCCAGGACATGTACAACGATGACCTGATCCACTTCTCCAAGTCGGAAAACTGTAAAGATGTGGGTACTTACCTGAAGCTGTTCTCCAGGCTTGGAGGTTTTCTAAATGTTTTTCTCCTTCCAGGTTTTCATAGAGAAGCAGAAAGGAGAAATCCTAGGTGTGGTGATTGTGGAGTCTGGCTGGGGATCCATCCTCCCCACCGTGATCATTGCCAACATGATGCATGGTGGCCCTGCGGAGAAATCTGGGAAGCTGAATATCGGTGACCAGATCATGTCCATTAATGGCACCAGCCTGGTGGGCCTGCCTCTGTCCACCTGCCAGAGCATTATTAAGGTACCTGAATATGGGAAAAATCAGTTGATGTGACCATACCCACTGTACTTTATTCATGTTTAAGGGCTTAAAGAATCAGTCCCGAGTCAAGCTGAATATCGTGAGATGTCCTCCGGTGACCACCGTGTTAATCAGAAGACCAGACCTTCGCTACCAGCTCGGTTTCAGCGTCCAGAATGGAATTGTAAGTAGAACACCTTCCACACCCTTTTCCACAATGAGGGTAACTCTGCCTTTGACTCTGGCAGATCTGCAGCCTCATGCGAGGGGGAATAGCTGAGAGAGGAGGCGTCCGTGTGGGGCACCGGATCATTGAAATCAATGGACAGAGCGTCGTGGCCACCCCCCACGAGAAGATCGTCCACATTCTCTCCAATGCTGTTGGGGAGGTAGGAGAGGTCCGGGGCTGAGGGTGGTGCTGGCCCCCCACTAAAGTGTGTTCTTTACCCTCAGATTCATATGAAGACAATGCCAGCCGCGATGTACAGGCTGCTGACGGCCCAGGAGCAGCCTGTTTACATCTGACCGCGGCCACACGCGGTGGCATGCATGGAGGACTCTCCTCTTCGTGGTTGTGTTTCTCGTGCTGCATCCCTGTGTCCACTGAGACTTTCCCCTCTCGCGCCCAGCATTTGGTTTTACACAGGAAGAGAAGAATCCACAAGGACCTCTTTACTCTCTCCGATTTGCTTTTTTTTTTTTTTTTTTTTCAATACCAGGGAAGTTTCGTATGCACTCCCTTGAGGATGGAGAGCAGCCAGCACCCACCTGGTACTGACCCAGGACCATCCTGGAGGGCTTTCTGGGTGTGTCCAGGGGGTGGGCTGTCACTGCTTGAGGGAGAATCCTCCCTTCCCAGGAGGTGCAGACTTCTTAAAAGGAGCTCGCGGGGCAGCAAAGCAGCTGATTCAGCAGTGCCTAAAACCCAGTTGCTGATCCCTGCTCTCTGAGTTTATCTGTGGGAATGTGGTAGTACCCAGGGCCAGCCCACGTCATTAAGGTTATGCACTGCCTGCCATGTAGTTGGGGCACCATACATTATTTCTTCCCAGAATCTCTGAGCCAACCTTAAACCTCTTCTATTGCTAGTTCTAATTTCAACGTATGTGTGTTTTCTAATACGAGCCTTCTCACCCCAGGATAAAAGGGGAAATAACTGCCTTGGGCAAGGACACCATAGTGTCACAGAGAGCTTGGCAATTCATGGGGCATCTGAAGCTTTACCAGGTTGTCCTCAAGTTATCAACCATTAGATAAACACAGGCAGGTACTGTCTGCTTCTCTCTCTCTCACACACACACACACACACACAGTCCCATTTGCATATCACCCTTCCCTGCTCCCACCACCAGTGAGACAAGCTGAAGATTAGGCACACAGATCCCCTGGAAACCCACCTCTCTGGAAGGCCCCTTCCCTGGCAGGTGGCCAGGCAGGCGGGGGCTGCTCAGCCTCATCCTGAGAGACCTGCCCTCTCTGCGCTGAGGCCCAGCCCCTCCAGCACCACTTTGGCTTAAAGCATCCTCCTCCTGGACTCCCCTCCCTGCCGAACACACATCCCAGGAGTCTGGGAAGGAGGGACTGTTCCCAAGAAGGCAAGCTGCAGGTGCAATTGCGTCTTGTTTTCTGGCCCAAGGCAAGACCAACTTTCTTCTCTGCTCAGGGCCACTAGGCGGATGTGATATTGGAAAGGCCAGAATAGTACATAAACCACAAAATTAAGGAGACAATAGCAACCTCAAGTTATGCCTCAGAATCCCCAGATGTGGTCCATAAACACCCTCTTGCTGCCTTGTGGGCCTGAGAGCATTTTTGGCTGGTGTGGAATTGTTCCGTGTTTTCATCAGGTGCCTCATATTTATGCTTCCGTCTCAGTTCAGTGTAGATGTTTTAGTAATATTATAATTCTGAGCCAGTTTTCACTTGGTCCAAAGAGCATTTTGTGTTCATGTGAGGTGTGATTTGGCTTTGCTTTTGTTTTGTTTCATTCATGACCTCAGTAGAGACAGGGGAAGAGAAACTATTATATTTTGTAATTAATATAGTCCCTGTTCTCTGCATCCGAGATATTTATGTTGTGTCTATGGAAATAGGAACTCAGTGAGCAAATGGTGGGTAGCATGTATTTATAGAGAGAATGGAGGGATTCTAAGGAGGGAGCAAAGTGACTATAACAAGATTAGGGACAAGAGACTTCAACCAGAGAGTTCTGTGATCAATTCCCCGAGATCTCTGCATCTTCTGAGTTTTCTGCTTAGAATCAGGGAAGCTCAGTGCTTGACAGGAACGAGCAGTGGCACTCTCAGTTTCACTGTGTTACAAAGGAGCCCTGAGGAAGGGAGGCCGCTGGCTGCCCAGGTGCCCTGGGGGGAAAGGGACTTCTGCTGCTGCAGAGAGTGGCACCCGGTGGGGCCAGGGGCTCTGGGATGGTCCGTAAAGCTCCCCAGGACTTCTTTGAAGGATGCTTTACAGAATGTTTCTGGGAGACCAGCCTCAAGGTCAACCCATCACAAACGTGAGGACCAGGAAGGAACCATGGCCAGGGTTCTCCATTTGCTGTAGAGTATCTGGTGATACAGTGAGACACTAAAGAGTCATCAGCCAGTTCATCTTTCCTCTGCCAATAAGAGTGGATAGAACAGGAATGAAGTGTTACTGGTGGTATTTCAGGCATCAGGAGCCTTGGAAAATCATCGTAGGGGCCCATGCCTGTCTGTCCCTAGGCACCTGGGCAGTGCCACAGAGGCCCGCCCACGACTGGCCAGGGGACAGAACTCCAGTAGTGCATCCCTGTACAACCTGCACATAACGGTTATGTATGTTCACCTAAAGGAGAGAATATACTTTCTATTCCTATTGCACAAAAACCTTGTAAACTTTGAGAGGTGCTGAAAAAGCCAATTCTGCAAGCTCTCCTAGAGGACTGACATTGTAACATTAGAGTGAGAAGATTTCTCTGCCACATTCTTTTGTGTTAATCCAGGTGTGTCTTCACACCCAGTGAGTGGAAGTTGCTGGAGCTCGGTACAGGTCCACCCAGCTGAAGTGGGTTCTTTTTCCCACTACCACTGGGGCAAGGGAGTGAGCCTAGGTATGGTCACCTCAGCAGCCACAGTCTTAAAAGCAAGTCGCTAGATTTTTTGAAAGTCCCAAGAGAAGTGGTGGTCTTCCCTTCTGTCATCCCAGTATATATAGTTATACATGTAAATATCTAAATACCCCATGTAATGGGAAGGCTATGTACAGGGCAGCCTTCCCAAACGCTGTGAGGGCACAGAGCTGCTGTGGCTGCTCCACCAGGGTGTGCTGGTGGCTCAGCTTTGGGGTTGGACTCCCACGTTCACCTCCCCCTCCTGGTCCAGGCAGAGGCACCAGAACCCATCCTGCCTTTTCTCCAGTGTGAGCATTTCAGGGAGCCACCATCAGCCTTGGGTTCATGAGAGGAAGAAACCCCCAAAGACCAATGCCTGGAGCCCACTTCTCCAGCGACACCTTCCCTCGCCAGAGCAGGCTCCTAGGAGTGCATGGCAGGGGTGCCGGGTCCCTGTGCACGGGTTTGCTTTCTGAACATTGCCCATCAACACCGCCTTCAGGGAGTCCCAGAGTAACCTACTACCTCCCCCATCGCTCCTCTGCCCCCCTCACCCTGTGGGCACCAACACCTCCCGCACACAGATGAAAACCATCTACAGAGCCCTTCCCGGGTCCCTCGACCCAGTGGTGTAGCCGTTACCAATGTTTACAACCAGGGGCCGCCCCTCCTTAGATGTGTTTACTCGCATTCACAGGCCACCTGTTGGTTTGAGTTTCATGTGTCTCCTTCCCTGGCCTAGGTTGACTTGAGCACACAACTCGATCTTTCTTCCCCTCCATCAAGGCAGTGTGTGAGGACTGTGTGGGAATGACATTTCTTGTACATACTTAGCACAGCACCTAGAGTATGAACTTGTACTATTGTTCTGTAAAGAGGGTGAAATAGAGCTTATTGTAAAGTGTCGGGAGAAGTATAGTATTGTATTTGTAACAATATCGTTCTTTGTATACACAAAACTCAATGATCTATATATAAATATAAATAAATATATAAATAAAATATATCTACACGTGAGCCTGGAATGTGGACACCGCACACCCACTGAATGTACTTCCTTGACAGTCTGGTCACTGGTCCCTCCCTCCCTCCCTCCTCCGTCCCGTGGCCACAGTCATCCAGTTTGGGGTTGTGATGTATTTACTGTGCTATCTATCTTCCTTTATTTAACTGAACGCTAATGTCTGTATAAGAGTTGCTGCAACAATAAACAAGAACTTCACCTCTTGGCCTGGCCAAGTGTCTTCTTGTTGCAGGGAAG